GGCGCCTGGCCCAGGTACTGCACTGTCAGCCCCTCGACCTGCACACCGGAGTCCTGCTCCAGCTCTAGTAGCAGCGTCTCCCCAAAGGCCTGCAAGCGGCACAACAGCCTGGCAGGGGCGCCCGAGCCAGGCAGGACGCTGCCGTTGAGCTTCTCTGGAAACACGATCTCCTCCTCCCGGGGGAGGGGGCTGGCCAGCCGGGCTGAGGGCAGGAGAGAGGCCAGCAGTAGCAGAAGCAGCCACACCAGCCAGGAGAGCGGCACAATGGGGAGCAGGAGGCAGGGTTGGGCTCCCCACAGCCAGCGCCCTGCCAAGCCCCTCCCGGGATGCGAGCCTGTCTGGGACATGGCACTGGTACTGCAGCTGGGAGGGACTGAGGCCGTCTAGGGCACCAAGTCCTCCACACCCTAGCTTTGGAAAGCTCCTCTCTGTAGCCTGGGGGCTTGGACTCCTGCCAAGGTCAGAGGCAAAGTTTTCAGAAGGGCTGAGGACCGTTAAAGGAAATGGAGAAAACTTAGTCCTTGGGCTTGGGAGAGGTGCCCAGGGGTCTGGCTTCTCCAAACTCTCCTCCTGAGCCCTCCTTTCCTGGATCTTTGTCTCTCCCTGCCTGTGTCTTCTGCAGCTTCTCTGGCCTCTCCCTCTGTAGGACTCTGTCTGGGCCGCTTCTGTGCCTGCCCTGTCTCTGCCTTCTTCCGCTGTGCCTTTGTCTCTGTCTCTTTCCTCCTCTGTCTCTCTCGTGCATATGTGTCTGTGGGTCTCCCTGTGGGTTCTCCCCAGCCTCTCTCCGCGCCAGCTCTTTTAAGCATGGTGAGCCTCTGCGATTGATTGGCTGATCTCTAAGCCACTCAGCTGAGCTCTGTCGGTGGGACTCAGATGGGTGTATCATCGCTTCCCAAAAAAATGGGACTTGCCCAGGGGAGGGGAATCTCTAGCAGCCGAATGGATAATAGGCACTGGGCCAGCTGATGACATAGCCTTTTCCCAAACCCCACAATCAGCCCTCAGCTGTCTCTTTCCCTTTTTGGTGGGACAGAGCCCCAGGAGAGGCAGAGAGTGAGGGAAAGGGCCTGGCCGGCATGCACAGATAGGATCACGGTCCTGGGAGAATTCCTGCTCTTATAGTCTAACCTACCATGGCTTCTCTTTTCTCAAGGCTCCCTCATGCTGCCCTTTGGCCCTAGTGGCTGGTTTCCAGGGCTGAGGGGACTGAGTGAGCTGCCTGAGAAAAGAGGGTAGGGAACAGGTAAGGAGGCATCAAGAGGGAAGAACAAATAAAGGAACGGCAATTTTCCCTTGCTCGCTCCTAGAAAAGCCAGCCAGGAGCTGTGGGAGGAAACGCCCTCAGTAAAGATGACCGCGGTCACTGTTATCTAAACGCAAGTGAAGCCGAGTCACAGGACCCGGATGTTGTCAGTTCGACGGTAAACGACCCTGCCAGCTTCCAAGAGGGCGGCTTCACTGTGCGAATAGGTGAGAAGCCAAGAAGGAGGCGCGCTGGAGTTACTTCCGCCCGGTTCTCCTTCCCGCAGTCTGCAGCCGGAGTAAGATGGCGGCGCTGAGGGCTTTGTGCGGCTTCCGGGGCGTCGCGGCCCAGGTGCTGCGGCCTGGGGCTGGAGTCCGATTGCCGATTCAGCCCAGCAGGTGAGATCGAGGGCAGCTCTCGACACACTTTCCCTTTGTCTAGGATCTGTCTTTGACTCCCCAGAGGTGTTCGGCAGTGGCAGCCAGATGTGGAATGGGCACAGCAGTTTGGGGGAGCTGTTATGTACCCAAGCAAAGAAACAGCCCACTGGAAGCCTCCACCTTGGAATGGTGAGTGACCAGAGTTGCTGTCCCAACCCACACATGTGGCTCTGAACTATTTCTTACTTCTCAGATGTGGACCCTCCAAAGGACACAATTGTGAAGAACATTACCCTGAACTTTGGGCCCCAACACCCAGCAGCGCATGGTGTCCTGCGACTAGTGATGGAATTGAGTGGGGAGATGGTGCGGAAGTGTGATCCTCACATCGGGCTCCTGCACCGAGGCACTGAGAAGCTCATTGAATACAAGACCTATCTTCAGGTGTGGGGGGTGAACAGGAGCCTTTTGGCGGGTAGATGTGACCCACATTCCTCCCTCTTCCCAGGCCCTTCCATACTTTGACCGGCTAGACTATGTGTCCATGATGTGTAACGAACAGGCCTATTCTCTAGCTGTGGAGAAGTTGCTAAACATCCGGCCTCCTCCTCGGGCACAGTGGATCCGAGGTATGTCCCCCCAACTTTTTCTGTGGCCCACTTCCTATATCCTGTCTTCTCCTTGTCTTCACAGTGCTGTTTGGAGAAATCACACGTTTGTTGAACCACATCATGGCTGTGACCACACATGCCCTGGACCTTGGGGCCATGACCCCTTTCTTCTGGCTGTTTGAAGAAAGGGAGAAGGTAAGAGTGGGAGGAAAGGATAGGAATAGGGATTTGACACTAATTCCCAGCACGTTCTATGAAGATGTTTGAGTTCTACGAGCGAGTGTCTGGAGCCCGAATGCATGCTGCTTATATCCGGCCAGGAGGAGTGCACCAGGTGAGCAGGTCCCCGGCTTCCCCAAATGTCCACACATTCAGTAGCACTTCCGTTTGGCTTCTAGGACCTACCCCTTGGGCTTATGGATGACATTTATCAGTTTTCTAAGAACTTCTCTCTTCGGCTTGATGAGTTGGAGGAGGTAAGCTAGGAGTCAATGGGAAAAATCTCTCCAGTATTAACACACCAGTTTTCTTGATCAATAGTTGCTGACCAACAATAGGATCTGGCGAAATCGGACAATTGACATTGGGGTTGTAACAGCAGAAGAAGCACTTAACTATGGTTTTAGGTGAGGGGAATACAACTTCTCTCCGTAGGAGTAGTGGCCCTTATTCCCATTATGCTCTCCACAGTGGAGTGATGCTTCGGGGCTCAGGCATCCAGTGGGACCTGCGGAAGACCCAGCCCTATGATGTTTACGACCAGGTTGAGTTTGATGTTCCTGTTGGTTCTCGAGGGGACTGCTATGATAGGTAAGGCCCCAATCCTTTCTTGGCTGATATTCGTTCTTCTCTTGCTCTGTCTCATCTTCTTGAGGTACCTGTGCCGGGTGGAGGAGATGCGCCAGTCCCTGAGAATTATCGCACAGTGTCTAAACAAGATGCCTCCTGGGGAGATCAAGGTTGATGATGCCAAAGTGTCTCCACCTAAGCGAGCAGAGATGAAGGTTGGCTGCAGGGAGGGGGAAAGTGTGGGGTGGTTTATTGATGCTCCCTGTTTCCTCTCTTCAGACTTCCATGGAGTCACTGATTCATCACTTTAAGTTGTATACTGAGGGCTACCAAGTTCCTCCAGGAGCCACATATACTGCCATTGAGGCTCCCAAGGTAAGGAGAGGAGGGGAAGGAAAAGACCATATAATACAGACACCCAACCTTCTTCCTTGAACAGGGAGAGTTTGGGGTGTACCTGGTGTCTGATGGCAGCAGCCGCCCTTATCGATGCAAGATCAAGGCTCCTGGTTTTGCCCATCTGGTAAGAATCAATCCCAGTAACTATAACTCCAAAACTAACATTGTTGCCATCTCAATCTCCCTAGGCTGGTTTGGACAAGATGTCTAAGGGACACATGTTGGCAGATGTCGTTGCCATCATAGGTACGAGGCCTATTGTGTAGTAGAGGTATCCTAGACAAAGGAGTTCGGGACGCCCACTGGGGACAGAAGGAGAACACTTCCTGTTCACCATAGGCCATGGCATGGACTCGGGTCCTCAATCTTTTGAGCACAGTAATGGGTTCTGGATCTTGGGTAACACCACTTTTTTTGTTTGTTTTGCCTCACAACAGGAAGATAAGTAACATCACTTTTTTCCTCCATCCTCTCACCTAGGTACCCAAGATATTGTATTTGGAGAAGTAGATCGGTGAGCAGGGGAGCAGCGTTTGATCCCCCCTGCCTATCAGCTTCTTCTGTGGAGCCTGTTCCTCACTGGAAATTGGCCTCTGTGTGTGTGTGTGTGTGTGTGTGTGTGTGTATGTTCATGTACACTTGGCTGTCAGGCTTTCTGTGCATGTACTAAAAAAGGAGAAATTATAATAAATTAGCCGTCTTGCGGCCCCTAGGCCTAAACTTCTGGTATCTTAGTGTCTCAGTATCTTAGT